GCTGCTAATTATCCGCATTGGACTATCTACCCTTCCTCTTTTTTATTAATAATAATATTTGTAATTTTGATTTGAAATAGCAGGGTTACTCGTCAGACTTTTGTACAGATTTATGAACTTCCACTATTTTCAGTCCCTTTAGCCAATTTAGGAGAATAGCATATGCACTTTATTACATGACTGTTCCTAGTGATTAACATCTGGAATGGGCAGATGAACTAAACTCCCAGTTGCACTTTTCCTTGCTCCATTTCTAACATGGAGCCCTGCTCTAACCTTTAACCATGGCAAGAAAAGATTGCTACTGCCCCCTGCCGGCCCATTGTCTCATTTCCTTTTCTACAAATCTGTGACTTGCGGATGCCCAAGGATTTTGAGCCACTGAAGAAAGCTCAGTTGGAAGGGGCTTTCCCTAGTACAGAGGTAGAGAGATCCTTTGGGACTAGGCGGCTAAAATCAAATGAAAACATTAAAAAGGCGAGGAAGGCATAAAGGACTTCTAAATTAAATTATCGATCTTCATGAACCTTCTTCTGCACGCGGGCTTCTCTGTGCCAAGGAAATGTTCCCTTCTCTTCGGCACAGGACTCCTCTTTGCCTCCGGCTTGCACTGACAAAGAGTGAACTGTCCACACCCTTATTATAATTTCAGTACTCTGAATCCTGTTCTCTGTTTCCCCCAATTTCGTTTTCCCACGATTAAACCTTATTCCCTTCCCTTTTCTGCTTCAAATTCCCGTCCCGCCCACCCACCGACAGCCTAGCATTTCCAGGAGCTCAGACCCCACTTCCCTCACCCTCTCCGTCTCCCGACCTCTCTTCTCCTCTTGCTGTCATCGTACCCCCTTCAGTATCCCCTCGCTGAACGGCCAGTCACTCTTTGCCTTCGAACAGCAGGCACGTCCCCTCTTGAATGCTTTTCCCCGACCCCCGCCCCAAGCAACTGAAAAAGGAAACATGCGCACTTCAGAGCTTGGAGCTGTCCGAGTGCTGAAATTTATAGGCTGGGTAAGATCACGTCTCCGTCTCATTCTATAGCCCTCATTCCAGCACAGGATCTCAGCAATTTTTCCCTCTTCCCCCCACCCACTCCAGCGCGCAGAGTCCTTTCTTCTCTCTCATTTACAACTTCTTTTTAAAAGAAAACATTTTCTAGAAAAAGGGCTTTGCTAAACAGAAAAGATATAAAACAAAAGCCACAGCTATCTAGCATGGCATTGTCACCAACTCCCTTTGCATGGTGATGCGATTAAGGTAGCAGCATTTTTATTATTCAGGAAAAGCAGCTGGGGGATTCATCAGTTCTGAGGCTTTGTCTTTCTGGGTTAACTGATGGTCCCAAGCCTCGGTTTGACCTGACCATGATGCCCAGGACTGGCACTTTTTCTTTTTTCTCAGCAAACTGTACAAAACCAAATCTCTTTTTGATTTTCAAGGAAACTAGGTTCCTGCCAAATTTTGAATCTGGACAATAAACAGACACTTTGTCCTAGCATCTTTCTGGAATCATTTCGGGATATTTTCCACAAGCAACACAGAAACAGGAATGAACCGGCAGCTAGTGAACATTTTGACAGCCTTGTTTGCATTTTTCTTAGAGACAAACCACTTCAGGTAGGTGAAACGACTTTGCATGTTGATATTTAAATACTGGGAAAACCCACTATGTTCCTTTCAGGTTTACACCTCCTACTATGATTAAGAAAAAATATAGGCTGGTTTTTATTAGAATCATCATCATCATCATCATCCTCACCACCACCACCATCATAATCAAATAATACTTGATTAATCAGATGAATCTGCATATGAGAATGTGAGTATTTATGCATGCTCATATCAATTTTTATTGTTGCTAAAAGAGTTAATGATGTGTTTAGGACGGCTTTCTGCAAAGACCATGACTCCAGGTCTGGAAAACAACCTTCACAGACCCTATCTCCTTCAGATTTCTTGGACAAGTTAATGGGAAGGACATCAGGATATGATGCAAGAATCAGGCCAAATTTTAAAGGTAGGTTCCACTTAAACTTACGTTAAGCCTTTGTCTATTGCAATATTCTCATTGCATTCTGCAGGTCCTCCAGTAAACGTTACTTGCAATATTTTTATCAACAGTTTTGGATCAGTCACAGAAACGACCATGGTAAGTGCTGCAATGCCACTGGCAAGAGAAAGATCAGTAACACTTGTCCACGGCATTTCTGTAGGACTACCGAGTGAATATTTTTCTGAGACAACAGTGGAATGATTCACGGCTGGCGTACAGTGAGTACCCAGATGACTCCCTGGACTTGGACCCATCCATGCTAGACTCCATTTGGAAACCAGATTTGTTCTTTGCCAATGAGAAGGGTGCCAACTTCCACGATGTCACCACTGACAACAAATTGCTACGGATTTCGAAAAATGGCAAAGTGCTCTACAGTATCAGGTAAGCCTCCATTGGCTGCACATGTTCGCATCAATGGTTTTTAATTTTTTTTTTGTTTGCTAAGACTCACCTTGACCTTATCCTGTCCCATGGACTTGAAGAACTTTCCGATGGATGTCCAGACCTGTACAATGCAGCTGGAGAGTTGTAAGTCACCACTGTTGAAATGACTCCCTGCTATTCAATTTTCACTATGATTTCTTTACCTCAGTTGGGTACACGATGAATGACCTGATATTTGAGTGGTTAAGTGATGGTCCAGTGCAAGTTGCTGAAGGATTGACCCTGCCCCAGTTTATTTTGAAAGAAGAGAAGGAACTTGGCTACTGTACAAAGCACTACAACACTGGTAAGTTTCTTTTTTTTTTTTTTTCAGCTGTTCTGGACTTTAAATGATCATTTCCTCCTTCTAGGAAAGTTTACCTGCATTGAGGTCAAGTTTCATCTGGAACGCCAAATGGGATATTATTTGATCCAGATGTACATCCCAAGCCTGCTTATAGTAATTTTGTCCTGGGTTTCCTTTTGGATAAATATGGATGCAGCCCCTGCCAGGGTCGCACTGGGCATCACCACAGTCTTAACGATGACCACCCAGAGTTCAGGCTCCAGGGCATCTCTGCCAAAGGTAAGAAATCTTGCTTGATAACAGATGACATGTGTGTGTGTGTGTGTCTCTCTCTCTCTCTCAGGTCTCCTATGTAAAAGCGATTGACATCTGGATGGCGGTGTGCCTTCTGTTTGTGTTTGCTGCCTTACTGGAATACGCAGCGGTGAACTTCGTCTCCAGGCAACACAAGGAGTTCCTGCGCCTCCGAAGAAGACAGAAGAGGCAGAATAAGGTATGATTGCCCCTCAGTTCAGACAATGTAGAAATCTGTGCTTCCTCTGTCTTTATTCCGTCAGGAAGAAGACGTTACTCGTGAAAGTCGTTTTAATTTTAGCGGTTATGGGATGGGTCACTGCCTCCAAGTGAAAGATGGAACAGCTGTCAAGGCCACACCTGCCAACCCACTCCCACAACCGCCAAAAGATGGAGATGCTATCAAGAAGAAGTTTGTGGACCGGGCAAAAAGGATTGACACGATATCTCGAGCTGCCTTCCCATTGGCCTTCCTCATTTTCAACATCTTTTACTGGATCACATACAAGATCATTCGGCATGAAGATGTCCACAAGAAATAGATGTGCCCTACAGACCCTGGGACCTTCTTGCCTCAGTGTTGTGCTTGTAAATACACAGTGAAATTGTCTTTATATCACTTTGACAGAGGAGAAGATTGAGGGAGGGGGGAGGGAGGGTCATGGGGGTGGGTTTCCTGGCACCTACATGAAAAAAAAGACAAGTTATATGGGTGATGAAGAAAACTGCACAAAATTAAGGGGTTGCAGAATCACGGGAGCATAATAATTCCCTTCCATAATCTTTAGCATTGTTCTTTCAGTCAGACATGATATGCGCAACATTCAGACATGATATGCGCATCATTCAGACATGATATGCGGGGTCAAGTTCTTAAGGGCTGTTTGCCTTTTGGTCCTTTTGGTTTGGTTTGGCTTTGACTAATTCTGGTACTGAAAAGTTAGCTATACACACACACACACACACACACACACACACACACACACACACACACACACACACACACAAACTTCAAAAATGCTTAACCATCTGACCATAGTGACTAGCCTATAGTGAGTCGAGGACCAAACTTTTTCAGGAAAATGCTGCCTCGTTTTTAAAACAAGCCTCCTAAGCTATGTTCTTTACAATGTCTGTAATTAGTGTTTCACTTGAGAAAGCCTTTTGTGGGTCGTAAATTATTTCTACTTATCCAGTAAATAACAATGACAAAATAAACACCAATGACAGAAAAATTTCTACTTTACTGTCCATATAGGTGTGCATTTTAATATTTTTCTTTCCAAGATAAAATTTTGAAACTTAAATTGTGTATTGTGTAATTAATTTGATAGTGTACCCTCTTAATAAATGCCCACTTTATTTTATATCCAAGTTAGTGCATTATATATATATTTTTGCTTTGGCTATATTTACACGTGACTTTAATCGCCCAACTGTGACTAGTCATTGCAGCTACTCAGCTACAGTATTTATGGAGATGGTGTGTCCTGAACAGTGTAGCTCAGGTCAGCTTGAACTTTCCATTTCTGCTCTCATTGTAGGTGTAACTACTAGTCCTAATGTCAACTGACCCATGATTTCTACTGTCAGTCAATATAAGTGAACATTGTTTTAAATATCCTTAACTAACTTAAAGAATTTTAAAATTGTACTGTGATTTTCATAACCCGTTGCCTTTTTGGTACCAGAGCTACGTGGTTTGAATTCTGGCTACATGTTTTAAGTAAGAAAAAAAAAGACGTATTTTTGCTTACTCAGATAAAAGACAACCTGTAAAAATATAATAATTAAATTTTACATGTGCTGTACAAGGGGTTATTTTAAAAAGCATTTGTTCAATTTCAATAAAGCTAAGTGTGCCGCAAACTTCTCTAGAGGCTTTCGTTTTCATTTTTGAA